CCAGGCTGGTGTCAAACTCCTGACCTCGGGTGATCCGCCTGCCTCAGCCTTCCGAAGTGCTAGGATTACAGGCATGAGCCACCGCACCCAGCCTGCACGTTCTATTTCAAAGGCTGATCTAAGGTAACTCCTACTTCAGATCTCCTGGCACTGGAGGGCTTGCCGTAATATCAAGTCCCCAAGGCTCCCTTGATTCAGAAATCACTGAGGCAGCAGCACCTTGTACAGATATTTCTCAGCCTTCACTGTGCGTAAGAATTGCTCAGGGCCCTTGTTTAAAAAAAAAAAAATCAGCGTCCTGGACTTGAAACCCAGTAAGTCTGGAGTGGGGTCTAGGAATCAACGTTTAACAAAAGCAGGCATTTTTGGCCAGGCACAGTAGCTCACACCTGTAATCCCAGCACTTTGGGAGGCTGAGGCGGGAGGATCACTTGAGCTCAGGAGTTTAACACCAGCCTGGGCAACTAGACCCCTGTCTTTACAAATAAAAATAATTAGCCAGTCCTGATGGTGCACACCTGTGGTCCCAGCTACTCAGGAGCCTGAGGTGGGACGAGCACTTGAGCCCAGGAGTTTGAGGCTGCAATGAGCTATGATCACAGCACTCCACTCCAACCTGGGTGACAGAGTGAGGCCAGTCTCAAAAAAAAAAAGCAGGCATTTTTGATACAATATTTGTATGTATCTGCTTAAGACAGTCGGTTTGCTTCCAAAGACTAAATCAAACTTCCACCAAACTCCTTTTGGCATAGACTGAGTCCAGAGCAAGGAGATCAGATGGGTTTACATAGACAATGTAACAGTCAGATTTACCTCTTCTCTTTCCCAGCCAGCATGGGACGATGTGGGGGTGTGGGGGGGTGGGGGGGGCGGGGGAGTGGCAATCTACCAAATATCTCTCTTCTTACAGGAACTCACAGAGGAAGACAGATTGGTCGAACAAACCAGTATTATGCAAACCTCATCCAAACCCTCTGATTTCCTTAACTTGGCTAAGAAAAAGAGGAAGTTCTCCGAGTTACTCACCACTGTGGTTCTACTATGCCTTCTGACCCCGTCTTGGACTTCAACTGGGAGAATGTGGAGCCATTTGAACAGGCTCCTCTTCTGGAGCATATTTTCTTCTGTCACTTGTAAGCCCCCCTTATCATTCTGAGGCTCGAACGTGAGCTTTATCGTGTTCCTTTTCTGTTTCAGGTAGAAAAGCTGTATTGGATTGTGAGGCAATGAAAACAAATGGTAAGTTTCATTTACTTCTTTCTTATTGAAACAGGACTTTTTCTTGTGTCATTTTGTTTTTCAGAATTCCCTTCTCCATGTTTGGACTCAAAGACTAAGGTGGTTATGAAGGGTCAAAATGTATCTATGTTTTGTTCCCATAAGAACAAATCACTGCAGATCACCTATTCATTGTTTCGACGTAAGACACACCTGGGAACCCAGGATGGAAAAGGTGAACCTGCGATTTTTAACCTAAGCATCACAGAAGCCCATGAATCAGGCCCCTACAAATGCAAAGCCCAAGTTACCAGCTGTTCAAAATACAGTCGTGACTTCAGCTTCACGATTGTCGGTAAGTAGAGTGCCTGTTCCTTGGAGCCCCTATATCCTTTTCATGTTCACTTTCATTCTTCCAGACCCGGTGACTTCCCCAGTGCTGAACATTATGGTCATTCAAACAGAAACAGACCGACATATAACATTACATTGCCTCTCAGTCAATGGCTCGCTGCCCATCAATTACACTTTCTTTGAAAACCATGTTGCCATATCACCAGCTATTTCCAAGTATGACAGGGAGCCTGCTGAATTTAACTTAACCAAGAAGAATCCTGGAGAAGAGGAAGAGTATAGGTGTGAAGCTAAAAACAGATTGCCTAACTATGCAACATACAGTCACCCTGTCACCATGCCCTCAACAGGTAAGAGCAACCTGAGTTCTTTCAGCCAGGTCTATGGTCACCAATGGATGCGGTCTTCTTCCAGGCGGAGACAGCTGTCCTTTCTGTCTGAAGCTACTACTTCCAGGGTTATTACTGTTGCTGGTGGTGATAATCCTAATTCTGGCTTTTTGGGTACTGCCCAAATACAAAACAAGTAAGTTCTTTTAGTCGCTTTACCACCCGTTTTTTAATTTGATGATTCCTACCTATTTACGTAGGAAAAGCTATGAGAAATAATGTGCCCAGGGACCGTGGAGACACAGCCATGGAAGTTGGAATCTATGCAAATATCCTTGAAAAACAAGCAAGTAAGAGAACTTTGTTGCGTGTTTTGGGTGGTAACCCCCAATTTATGTCATTCTCATTTTACAGAGGAGGAATCTGTGCCAGAAGTGGGATCCAGGCCGTGTGTTTCCACAGCCCAAGATGGTGAGCATGTTCTGCAGAGTCTATTCCACTGCCCAATAATTCCTATTCCTTATCTTTTGCCCAGAGGCCAAACACTCCCAGGAGCTACAGTATGCCACCCCCGTGTTCCAGGAGGTGGCACCAAGAGAGCAAGGTGAGCCACAGGTTGGGATAAGAGGTACTGGTCTAAGTAAATTATTTTCCCTTTTATATTTCAGAAGCCTGTGATTCTTATAAATCTGGATATGTCTATTCTGAACTCAACTTCTGAAATTTACAGAAACAAACTACATCTCAGGGTAAGATGCTTTTTATGAAGCTGATTTCCATGCACCATGCCCGGCTAATTTTTGTATTTTGTAGTAGAGACAGGGTTTTGCCATGTTGGCCAGGCTGGTCTTCAACTCCTGACCTCAAGTGATCCGCCCACCTCGGACTCCCAAAGTGCTGGGATTACAGGCGTGAGCCACCTCGCCTGGCCCTCCATTTCCTGATCTAGTCTTATATCCACGCTCACCACCTCAGCACGCTCAGACCCACGCTGCTGTGGGCTCCTCTGGCTCCTGGAAGAGTGCGTCCGCAGATGCTGCAGTCTTTGTGTGGCTCAGCAATTGCCACTCACATCAGGAACTGCCTTTACCCTGTCAGGCTCTACTGAGACCCGACCCTGGTTATTAAGCTATAGGGGAGACAAGGATGGATCTTAAAGAAGACAAGCAAAATGTAGTGAAGCAAATAGAATGGTGGTTCCTGGGGGATGGGGGCAGGGGACAACGAGGAGTGACTGGCTAACAGATACAGCGTTTCAGTTTGGAAAGACAAAAAAGTTCTGGAAAAAAGATGGAAGGTGGTGATGGTTGCACAATAATATGAGTTTTGTTGTTGTTGTTTTTTGAGACAGAGTCTCTCTCTGTTGCCCAGGCTGGAGTGCAGGGGCACGATTTCGGCTCACTGCAACCTCTGCCTCCCGGGTTCAAGCGATTCTTGTGCCTCAGCCTCCCAAGTAGCTGGGATTACAGGCACCCACCACCATGCCCAGCTAATTTTTGTATTTTTAGTAAAGATGAGGTTTCACCATGTTGGCCAGGCTGGTCTCAAACTCCTGACCTCAAATGATTGGCCTGCCTTGGCCTCCCAAAGTGCTGGGATTACAGGCATGAGCTATTGCGCCCGGCAATATGAATGAATGTTTTTAATACCATTGAATTACACACCTAAAATTGGTTAAAATGGTAAAAAATTTTATGTTATGTATAACTTACCACAATAATTTAAAAAATATTGTGAAGCGCCTGCCTCATGTGAGGTCTTCTAATAAGAGGGGCTGTTCTCCTTCTCAAGAGCGCTCGCGGGCATTGGGAGTTTCTTATTCTCAAATGTCCACATCCCAAGGCCTACCCCGTCCCTGTCAGTGTCAGAAGTTAGCAGAGCAGAACTGCTAGATGTGCTCACTCCATCTCCTCCATGGTTGGCCCACCCTTTCGATCAGATCCTGGAATTGGCTTTCAGCACAGCCTTCCAGCTGGCTGTGATAAATGAGAGTGGCTTAAACCCTGTCATCAGGGTTTCACAGCTTGCCCTGAACCGTAGCCTCTCATTTTCTCCTTGCAAATCTTCTAAGGCAGCTAAGAGAAGCCAATTAACTTCACAATCCACATAATTAGCATTGCCCCAAACCTTTCAAGTGCTGGAATGCTGGCGTCCACTAGTGCCTCATTTCTTTCTAAACCTCATTCCACATGGCAGGGGAAGGTCTTAGGAATTGTGGAGCTGTGGCGTTCTAAGGGTTCTCACTGCCTACCTATCACCAGCAAGGGAGTCCTTGTTGCCATCCATCCCTAGGGGGTAATTTTGTTCCCTGAGGCTGCTTTCTAGGGACTTCTGGTCGCTTGTTTTATCCTGGACCAGACCTGAAAGCAGAGCCTGAAATAAGGCCTTCTATGCACATCATTTATGTAGGAGGTGGCCCTAGGAAGCAGGCCCAATGCGCCATGGGAAAAACCAGTACCAGGGTGTTTTGCTGAGTTGAGCACTGTGGTGGGCAGCTGGACATGAGCCCACTGGAATCTTCTGAAGAGCCCAAGAGCCTCTTCTCAGTATTGTCCACTTGAGGATTGATAGTGAGAGGCATTTATCCACTGGTGTCCAACGCTCACTGGTTGAGGATCACCCCAGAAAGCGACACCTCCCCCACTTCTAGACTAGCATGTGGGTATTCCAAGCAGGCTTACCTCAGTGTCTCACCCCAGGCACTGCAAACACCCCAGGACAGAAAGTGAACATGTGTATTGTGCAATTGAAGCAAGACACTATCAGTGCAAAGTGAGTAGACCCTCAGATGCTGCTGGGTCAGAGGGAAGGCCCAGGGATATGACACAGGACACAGAGGTGGCAGATACACCACCTCCCAACATTTCCTCTATCACAGCAACTAGAACAATGGCAACAATAGGGGTGGGTGTGGTGGCTCACGCCTATAATCCCAATACCCTGGGAGGCCAAGGCAGAAGGATTGCTTGAGCCCAGGAGTTCAAGACTAGCCTGGGCAACTTGGCGAAACCCTGTCTCTACAAACATATTTGTATGTGATTGAACAAGTAGAACAATGGAACGGAAAGTCCAGATGTAGTTCTAAATATGTACAGGAACTTAGTATAGGATAAATATGGCATCTTAAATCAATGGGGAAAAGATGGATTATTCAACATATTGTAAAAACTTGAGAATCACATTAAAAAAGTTGGACTCCTACCTCATTCTTTACAACAAAATTAATTCTGATAGATGTAGTCACAGAAGAGCTAGAAGAATATGCAGGGGATTTAAAAATAATCTTGAAGTGGGGAGGACTTTTATAGGTATGACTCACAACCCAGAAAACATAAAGGATTGTTAAATTTAATTAGATAAATCATTTAATTAGATGAAACATTTAAAAATTACATTTAGAAATCATAAACTAAATCCAAAGAATAACTAGGGGCCGGGCGCAGTGGCTCACGTCTGTAATCCCATGGGGCAGGTGGATCACCTGAGGTTGGGAGTTTGAGACCAGCCTGTCCAACACGGTGAAACCCCGTCTCTACTAAAAATACAAAAATTAGTTGGTGTGGTGGCACATACCTGTAGTCCCTGCTACTGGGGAGGCTGAGGCATGAGAATTGCTTGAACCTGGGAGGTGGAGGTTGCAGTGAGCCAAGATCGCGCCACTGCATTCCAGCCTGGGCGACAGAGCAAGACTCCATCTCAAAAAAAAAAAAAAAAAAAAAAAAAAAAAAAAGAATAACTAGGGAGAAAACACCATGATGTGTTGCATAATAACATTTCAGTCATTCATGGACCAAATATAAAATGGGGTCCCAAAAAACTATAATACCGTGTTTTTACTGTACCTTTTCTATGTTTAGACACATTTAGATACACAAATACTTACCATTGTGCTACAATTGCCTAGTGTTCAGTAGCATGCTGTACAGGTTTATCCCTAGGAAGAATAGACTATCCCACACACCCTAGGCGTGTAGCAGGCTATGCCATCTAGGTTTGTGTGAGTACACTCTATGCTGTTCAAACAGTGACCTCCACTGTTAGGTGAAGCATGACTGTATTTTGAGCCCAGGTCTCAGATATTGTATGAAGTTTCATAATATTATGAGCTTTTACAAATCATTAAGAGAAAGACCAATAATCCAGTAGAAAACTGGGAAAAGGTGGCATCTGCAGGGTAACACCAGGGCAGCACAGAAATCTTGCTGGGATGAGGAGCTGCAAACATGTGTGGTCGACTTTTTGGCCTTCTGCCTCTTCTACTCTCAGGGATGGGGGATTACAACTAAAGAAGTTGTCTTTTGGCCGGGCGTGGTGGCTCACGCCTGTAATCCCAGCACTTTGGGAGGCCGAGGCGGGTGGATCACAAGGTCAGGAGATCAAGACCATCCTGGCTAACACGATGAAACCCCGTCTCTACTAAAAAATTCAAAAACATTGGCCGGGCGAGGTGGCGGGCACCTGTAGTCCCAGCTACTCGGGAGGCTGAGGCAGAAGAATTGTGTGAACCCGGGAGGCGGAGCTTGCAGTGAGCCCAGATCGCGCCACTGCACTCCAGCCTGGGCGACAGAGGAAGGCTCCGTCTCAAAAAAAAAAAAAAAAGAAGAAGTTATCTTTTCTCAGTGTTGCTTCTCCCTAAGGATTTAAAGGGGAGACCTGGCCAGAGGAATCATCAACAGTGGATTTGTGATGACTGGAGTTCATTTCCTTCTTTCTCAACTGTCCTGGAAGGAAATGGACTAGTGCCTTACCTCTGACTCTTCCGCAGCACACACCCACCACCAGAGACAGTAACTGAGATCTGCAGTAGCACAGAAACTTACAGGTTAGAAAAATTAGACACCTAAGGATTTCATGACTCCAGACCTGTTTCCTTAGCATAATACCACACCAGTAGGAGAAATACAACTTACGAAATTTCTTTGTAAATAAATTCTATAACATTTTGGGTAAAAATTTATCATAAAAAAATTATTAAAAGCAATTGGGTTGGAAGGAAGTTCTGTCAAAATACAATCCAGGTGTGCAGTTCTCTGATAAATTTAGCAGTGGTTACTACTGAGGCAGTCTCAAAAAAAAGTGTAAAAGGACTTTAAGGGGTGATGAAAATTTTCTACATTGCCTTTGTGGAGATGGTTATACATTTGTCAATACTCATCAATTTGTACATTTAAAAGAGGTAAATTTATTGTATGTAAATTGTATCTTAATAAAACTGATTAAAACAGACATACAAACCCCAGACCCTCTGCAGTCCTGAATTTGAGTGGAAAA